TCTCCAATCTTATCTTTACCAATTGTCTTTTTGTATGGAAGAACAGGACCTTTTGATTTCCCCATTTTACCCTCAGAATCTGCAATCTGCTAAGTCTCTTATCCCCCTACACCATAACATGGGATCATCTGGAAATTTGATGATACGTACTTTTCTTAACTTAATTCATATGGACAAAAAAGCTACAAATGGTCAGGGCAAAGTGCAAAAATCTGGGGCTAACTACTGAAGACACACTAACCATCTTTATGATGCTTCACAAATTACAAGACATTTTCACAGATATTTTCTCATTTAATTCTCACACCTAATATATGCATAAGACAATATCACTGTTCTATATATGAGGAAAAAGACTGAGAAAGACTGTATGACATACCTGATGTTCCACATCAAATAAATGACACAATAAGATATAAGCCTTATTGCTTCTGACTATATCCAATGTGATTTTAAAGACAAATTTTTTATAGATAGTGACTAATCTAATCTCTTCCCCGTGTCCCCCATGGATATTCAGAGAGATTAATAAAGTCAAGAAATATTTTCTACAAACAAAATCTCACCCAAAAACTGAATTAGAGAGCAGATCAAAAGCAGTCTGCTCCAAAAGAAGTGAGGTGGGGTGTTCTTAGCCCCTCCCTTTGTCCCTCCTTGGGCCTCCCCTCAACCCTGGTACCTGTGGCACTTTATAGTCCTGATTGGGGAATCACTAGCCAATGGCATATCTTCAAACTGTGACCTTTTCTAAAAATAATTTTTCAAATAAGGCTGGCTTGTTGTGCCTTGTGTTTATAACACATTCTAGACTTTTGTGAGAGATTATCCATCTAGATGGCTTAATGACCATTTACATGGGACAGAATGGTTTTAAAATTTGAAGACATCTTTTGGTTTATTTAATTCAAATCTTTATTTTGCAGATGAGGAAACAGCAACCCAGAGAGGAGAACTAACCCACACAGGATCATTTCGTGAAGGAGCAAGGCTGAAGAACCAGACCTGGACTTTCTTAGGCAAGTAAATTCTGATTATATCACGGAGACTTGCTTTGAGAAATCTGCCCCTTTTCACTGTGAGATGGCGTCATTAACACATCTAGTTCTCTCCTAAGCAGCCAGCAAACATTTATTATACACTAGATATTATATTGGCATTTGAGATGATACAAAGGAATAAAATGGGGCAATTAGCTCTAGTAATTTGGAGGTCTCAACTTACGGATATTCCAAGTTCCTTTGAAACGTGTGCAGAAAAATGTTTATGCAAAATTTGCCTACATTGCAAGGGGTCCATAGGACCCTCCCCCCAAGTCCTTGACCTCCAGGTTAAGAACTCCTAGCCTAGAAGAGGCCAATCCCAGCACAAGTGCCAGTGTTAGAATTGCATAGCACTAGCTACTGTCTTATTTATGGGTCTACTGGTTAAAGGCTGCTTGTGTTTCGACATCCTTCATCTTTTATTTAAATGGAGCAGCATCTTACCCTTGAAGACCTTTGGTACAAGAGAGGAATATATGTTTTAATAAGCATTTAATTAACCAGATCAGACAAATTAAGAGAAAAATATGGTAAAATGAAAACACTATTTTCCAAAAATATTAACAATTAAAATGAAGATGCCTAATGTTTATAACAGAACATTAATTTTTTTCTGGTTCCTTTATTTTTAATAAAGAAAGAAAAGGAAATAGAATTACAAAAAAAACACCTAGATACTACTAGCTGCCTGTCCACTTTTATTCAATCTATAGTGAGTGACCTATAGTAAAAGTGACCTATCAGCCAAGGGTAGGGGATGTGGACAAAAACAAATAGATTTATCTTATGAATGATTGCTTCCCAATCCTTCCCCTTTTGCTACAGTGTTTTTGGAGATTTGTAACTCTGAAATGGTTGGCAATAATTTCTTCATTTCAAAATATTTTTGAAAGCTCAATATTACTTTAACATTATTGATAACAAGCCTTGATTTTACTAATTCAAAAATACTTGTAGGATGCCTGGCATTTGCAGAACACTGTAAGGTATTCAGCAAAGAACAGGTGCCATTGAGGTTGCTGAAGCCTGTTTGTCTGCTTTATGACAGCCACACCAAAATTGAATAAACATTCTGAAAAATAACCTCTCTAAAACTGGTTTTGAATTTAGTAACCAATAAAAGTCATATGCCCCACCTTAAAAATGATCCCATTCTCTTTCATTCTTTGCCTGGTAGTCATAATCTAGCAATACCATATTAGAATAGTGTGGTAGTAATCATAATAGCTAACATTCACTTAGCTCTTCCTATGTGTTATTCTAAATATTTTATACTTTTTAATCATCCCAGCATCTGTGTGAATGAAGTTATCTTATTCCTGTTCTCCAGCTGGAGAAACTGAGGGTCAGAGTGATTGAGTAACTTGGCCAGGGTCACAAAATTAGTAAGAACAGAGCTGGGATTCAAACCCAGACAGGACCAGAGCCCAAGCTTGTAACCACTTCACCGTACGACCTGTCAGCAGGATTCTCACCCAGCTCCCCACATGGCCCTCATGACACATTGAGCCTCAGTTTCCTTATCTTTAAAACAGGGATAATTTAAGTTAGGCATCTAGCCATTGCCTACCACACTGGTACTGAAAACTGCTGTTTCTGCCGGGGGCAGTGGTGCACGCCTATATTCCCACCTACTTGGGAAGCTGAAGTGAGGAGGATCACTTGACTCCAGGAGTTCCAGACCAGCCTGGACAACATAGGAAAACTCCATCTCCAAAAAAAAAAAAAAAAAACAAAAGTTTCTATTGCCTGCAAAGAGATCACATTATAAGATTCTACCATTTCTAAGGAAGATATCTGTATTTGCTTCCTAGGGCTCTTGTAACAAATCACCACAGATTTAGCGGCTTAAAACAACAGAAGTTTGTTCTCTGATACTCCCAAAGGCTAGAAGTCTGCAATCAAAGTGTTGGCAGCGCTGTACTTCCTCCAAGGGCTCTAGGGAGAATTCTTCCTCACCTCTTCCAGCTCTGGTGGCTTCAGGCATTTTTTTTTGGCTTGTGGCTTCCTAACTCTGATCTCGCCTGTCTTCACAGGGCCTTCTCTGTGTCTCTCTTTTAAAAACAGTTGTCCTTAGATTTAAGGCTAATCTGAGTAATACAGGATGCTCTTTTTTCAAGATCCTTAACTTAATTGAACTACAAAGACTCTTCTTCCAAAAAGGTCATATTCACTGCTTCCAAGACATGAACATAGGTTTTGGGCGGCTAATATCCGACTTACTACAAAATCCCAATATAAGTATTTTTATGTTTTGGAAGATTCCCTCTGGCCTTCGCCCTGACAACAAGCCAGCTTTATTCAGAGGGAGTAAATCATTTTATCTCACCACTCCTTTTCTTTGCACTGGAAGCATGTAGGTAGCCATATGGCTGGGAGCAGGTGAAGGAGGATGAACCCAACAGTAATATATCCACACTATTCTCAGGAGAATCAGAAATCCACTTGGCTAAATTGTCAATGAGAGTTTTTTCTTTTAGTATATCATTGCAGTAATTCACTTCTAAGTATAAGATTATAAAATCTAAGCGATTTATGTGCCTAAAGCAACATGTTTTCACTGAATACTCATGAATTTGACTATAAACTTCTACTTTCCCTTCTCACCTCCCCTCTGTCTCTGAAACCATCTAACCTGGAATACAGCAGTATAACCAACCAAGCAGGGAAATGTCCCTTGATTCAGGGGTTGGCAGAGAGAGCACCTTATCAACGCTATGCGTGTCTCTATGGCCTGATCCGCCTAGTTCTCCACTCTTTTCTTTTCCTTTTTTATTTTTATTTTTTTTTCTTTTTGAGACAGAGTCTTACTCTTTTGCCCAGGCTGAAGTGCAGTGGCATGACCACAGCTCAGTGCAGCCTCAACATCCTGGGCTCAAGCGATCCTCCCACCTCAGCCCCTCAAAGTGCGAGGATTACCACGCCCAGCCTCCACTCTTTTCTGTAAAAGCGCTAATAAGTGAGATGCAGAAGCAGGTCAACTGAGGGCAATGAAAGGGCAGCAGGCTAGATTACTACTGTCACAAAATCACATCTATGAAAGTTCAATGTTGTCAGTCACCAAAATAAGAAAAACACTGACCTCATCACCACAGCTTTCCAGATAATGTAATAAGAAATAAAGAATAAGCAGAAGTGGGAGAGACAGATAAATATGTTTTTTTAAAAAGTTGTATAAACATATCTATTCAATATTACCCAAAAAAGTGAAAAGAAAACAGACAATTAGTATTAGAAAACACTATTGGAAAGGTCTTGGCTGACCAGCTCCTTATACAACCAGATTTGCTTTGGCAGAACTCTGAGAACAACGTACTCCTGACAGATCAATATTGCAGTAACTCACCATTTTCACCCTCAAATTATTCACTGGATAAAAATCTTCAGTTGCTGAAGATTCATAAAATGTAATAACAATAGGTAGGGAAGAGAAAAAGGCTTAACTTTTCATGGTCAGGCTTCTAGCTCTTAAGAAAAACAAAGGCCTTAGAAAAAACATCAAGCAAGTCTTTCCTAAGGCAGTTAAGCATATCATAGAATTCACAGTTCCCACAAGTACTGTAGAAGATTAAGCTATTAGAATTTCACTGATGCCAGGAATAAACCTAAATATGTCAGCTGTCATCTCAAGAAGGTTCTTGGGGGTTTGGCTCTTCTGAGTTTTCCCCTTCTATTTTGACAACCAAGAAGGGAACCCCAATTGGGACCTCACAATTATTATTTGAAGACCTTTGGGGTTATTTGTTTACTCAGCTTTGTATGGTACATCGATGTGATTTTGCTAGACTAGTAATGCCCCATTCCAACTTGAGACTCTTATTGACTTTTAATAACTTTTTAAAAATATTATTCAGACTGTTTTAAAGTTTATTTTAAAATTTCAGTCCTTCATAATTTTTAGGGTTATTCATTGATTTCTTAAAATGTTTAATTGTGGTAAACTACACATATAATTTAACATCTTAGTCATTTTTAAGAGTACAGTTAAGTGGTGTTAAGTATATTTACATTGTTCTTCAACCAATCTCTAGAACTTTCTCATCTTGCAAAACTGAAACTCTATACCCATTAAACAATAACTCTGTATTTCTGCGTCTCCCCAGTCCCTGACAACCATCATTTTTCTGTTTCTAGGGTTTGACTACTCTAGATACCTCATGTAAGTGAAATCATACAGTTTTTGTGACTGGCTTATTTCACTTCAACAACAAAGGCTCATCCATGTTGTAGCATGTGCCAGAATTTCCTTCTGTTCTAAAGCTGAATAATATTCCATTGTATGTATACACCACATCTTATTTTTCCATCCATTTGTCCATGGACATTTGGATTGCTTCCATCTTTTGACTATTGTGAATAATGCTTCTGTGAATGTGGATACACCTTTAATGACTTAGAAAACAACTTTTGGTGGCTTTAATGCCATTGTTAATGTTGCAGTTTGTTCACTTTTTGCTTCTAAAAACAACCTGGCAGCCCTTGGCAACAATATATTCAAAAGGAAAAAGCCACTCAGAAGTTATATATTTTCCCTTTTCCTTCTTTATATAACAACAAAGTTTCTTTTCTTTTTAAATAAAATAGTTATAAAGAAGCTCATACTAAGAAAGGACATTGTAGCTAAACCTTGACCTAGAAGCCCTACTCTCCCTTCCAGTATTGCCAGAAATAAGCAGGGATACTTACCCTGTTTCTGTTAGGAAGTGAAAGGACAGCAGAAGCAAGACAAGATAGACCATTCCCTTGTTACAAATTTCTCTTCCTACTCCTAATATCTCCTCAGCATCAATGTATGTGGCACTCTTTATTTTCTAAATGTTTCTTCTTTTTGATAGCCACACAATACTGAGATTAATCTAATCTGAATTTAGTATTTTCTATATTATCATGAGAATTTTTGTTAAAGTCGAATTCCAAATTTTCTTTCCCAGCTGGAAGTTTTTCATTCATAAATTCCTCTGTAGTCTATCAGAAGATGACCAAAAAATAGGACTGCCTTGAAATTGCAGTTACTCAACACATGCCATGTTGCACAATGACTCCAATTGATAGTTGGACTAGAAATACATGTTTTTTAAATTGTTTTGCTTTTGTTAGTGTTAATACAAATGGAAGGTAATAAAATTGGTTCAGGCCAGGTGTGGTGGCTCACGCCTGTAATCCCATCACTATGGGAGGTCAAGGTGGAAGGATCACTTGAAGCCAGGAGTCTGAGACCAACTTGGGCAACAAAGTACAACCTGGCCTCTACAAAACTGTTTTTTAAAAATTAGCTGGGCATGGTGGCATGTGCCAATAGTCCCAGCTACTTGGGAGGCTGAGGAAGGAGAATATCTTGAGCCCCGGAGTTCAAGGTTGCAATGACTGTGGTCATGCCACTGCACTCCAGCCTAAGTGACAGAGCGAGACCTTGTCTCAATAAATAAATGCATAAATAAAATAAGGTGAGTTCAGGTAGCCATAAAACATTCTGTTATTGTATATAACACAAAACACTGTATCAACAACAACCTGACTGAACTGTTAGTGAGACTTTTTCCTTCTAGTATATTATTTCAGTAAACTTCCAAGTATAAGATTATAAAATTTAATTAGAGTAACTTTGCTGCCTAAAGCGATAATGTGCTTTGACTTACAATTGTTTGTTTCTTATCTCTAGAGGGTCTATAAAATTATCCAACTAATGAATGTGTAGAGAAAGTTCCTTAATTGCCCTATGGTTGTTCGATTTTCTTCCCTACCTTTGATTCATCATAAACTTTTAAGTTGTTTTTTTCAGCTTCCCCTAAAAACTTGGACTCCAAATCTTCACCTCTGGTCTGACTTCTGGTATTCACTCTGCTGTCAACATGAGGAATTGGTTGCCAAAGGAAGGCTGGGGAGTATTCTAAGATGAAAAGAAAATTCTCCTCCAAAAGTTTAAACAAGGATGGAATTTTCTGTAGGGCACAGAAAACATTGGGGTCACCCACAGAGAATGTAGAGCAAGGTATCTGGAAACTGATCAGCCAATAAACTGAGGTTATGTCTAATTCTTACACAGAAGCAATATAAGGTTTTGCCCCATTAATCAGATAAACTTAAACCACATTCATGTGTCCGATACAATAAGAAATTGCATGTCTTTGTATCTCTGTGAATCTAATTGTGCTCACATGAAGATGCAGCTTGTGATTAGGCCCCCGAGACAAGAACAATCACATTGGTTGTGCAGTGCACAGCCCACACAACAGTATGTGGTGGCCCTGCCCAAGAAATATTTCGCCATTTGTTTACAGGTTCCAATACCTTTCAAGTAGTGAAGCCATGTAGCAATCATGGCTACAAACGTGTGTATTTATTTATTTATTTTAAGGTACTAGATGATTCAATTAGCAAACATAAATAAGGGGTAGTTTTTTCCCCATCAAATATACAAATCACTCCATTGTTGAAGTAACTGTTATATTCCACAAAGACTCTTTGAGTCTATAATTTAGTAAAATCTTGCAAGTGGCTTAAAGTTTTACAAATCTACAAGTAATGACAAGACACTACAGTTGCTGTGAATATTACTATTATGTCTAAAGAGCTAAAACCCATTCCAACTCTCCTTACTACATCACTCAAACAGGCTCAGAGACAATTATCAATTATCTCAGTTTTACACATGGAGAAACTGTGACACAAGAAGATTTTGGAATTTACCCAAAGACACAAATAAAATAAATAAATAGAAAGAGAGGAAAAGAGCTGCAATAGAATTCAAGTCTTCAAGTGTCCAGGTGTTCCCATCCTGGAATTTTTCCCATTAGAACCACTTTTCTACCTACCAATCTTAAATTATTACTCACCTAGAGTAAGCACTTCTAAGAGCTATTTCAATAGGATTTAAAACTAATTCATAAGTCTTTCTTATTCCCCTGCAGAGTCCATGAACTTTTAACATTATAAGAAAGTAAAAAAGCATTTGTTATATATATTTTTAAAAATTTAGCACCAGCTCCCTTCCATGCTTCAAAAAAACAGATTGTACTGAATTTTCACAAAACAATCTGTCTAAAACTCATTGCCTGAAAGCAGACAATGAGAATTCAGAAGCACCTTTTATGATCCCCACATTGTGCTGTGGAAATATTAAGTACATTCGAGTGTGCTTCCTGCCTTCAACCACCTTACAACTGAATCGGTCAGTCAGCCAACAGGCCAGCTCACCAACCAGGCACTGGGGATAAAAAGATGAATGCTGCACATTCCCAGTACCCAAAGCCCTCATAGTCTTGTGGGGAAACAGACTGTGCATAACTAAAAATGTTGCTACAATGGTAACACATAAAAGAGAGTAATAATATTTTCCTTTGCAGGGGAGGGGTCTTCTGAGAATGTTTCATAGAAGAAAGAATATAGAAGATATGCCTTAAAATAGCTTCTTTAAGCAATAGCTTAAAATAGGAGTTTATCTGGCAGAGAAGGGGCACAAGAAAATTTCAAGAAAAGAAAAGAGCATGAATGAAAACATAGAAGCTTTAGAATGAATGGCATTTAGCAGGAGAGTTGAGAGATTTAACTGGAGAGGTGAAGAAATGAAACTGTGAAGGGCTTTAAACGAAGGTTTTATTTCATAGGAAATGGAGAGCCATTGAAGGCTTTCAAGAAGAGAAATGAATCTGTTAAGTTTGGACAGTTAATTCTAGCAGCAGTTTAGAAGACTGTAAGGTAAAAAAGAGACAAGTAGGTAGCTATTTCATTAGTGCAAGCAACAGATGGAGAGTCCACAGCACCATCCAACAAAATATTCTGCAATGTTGAAAATATTCTATATCTTTTCTCTCCAGTATGGTAACCACTAGCCACATGTGGCTATTAAACACTAGACATTTAAATTGTCATGTGTGACTAGTGGCTGCCATATTGGACAGTACGGAGACATCTTAGAGAAGCTAACACTTAAGCCTTAAAGTTGGATTTTTCCAACTGCAGGTTGCAATTAGTAGGTTAAGAAATCAATGTAGTAAACACAATCATGATGTTTTTAATGAAAGAAGAGAATAACAAAATAAGGTAGAATTAACTAGAATAGATAAGAATAAATATAATGGAACAGAATAGAATAAAAAATATCAGCATGCTCTGCAAAGTATTCTTTTGAGAGATGTTTGTTTCAGTTATATGACTCTCTCTCTCTTTCTCTCTCTCTCTCTGTGTGTGTATGTGTGAGTGTATACACCATGGATCACAATGTAAGATGTATTTTTCCTCTTTATTGTGTTTAAGAAATTTTAAAAGCCAGTCTCTTATGCAAGGATATTACTCATCTATGTACATAGTTATTGGGAAAAATTTTCCAGATAGGAAGTAAAGCTTCAGCAAAGTTCACTGGAGTTTAGAATAGGGATAACTCTGGACCTTTGAAGGCTTTCCTAATTAATCTTTTCTCTTTTGGATCGGCTTCATTGTTTAGGACAGTTGTAGATTTACAGAAAAATCAAGAAGACAATACAGGGAGTTCCCATATACCCTGAATCCAGTGTCCCCTTTAAAATCTTACATTAGTATAACATATTCATTACAATTAATGAACCAATATTGATATACTAGTATTAACTAAAGTTCTTACTTTACTCATATGTCCTTAGTTATTACTTAATGTCCCTTTTCTGTTCCAGGATTCCATCTGGGATACCACATTACAATTAGTCATAATGCCTCCCTTAGCCTCCTTTGGCTATAACAATTTTTCACAGTTTGCTTGTTTTTGATGACCTTGGGGGTTTTGGGGAGTACTGGTCAGGTATCTTGTAGAATGCCCCTCTAATGGAATTTGTCTGATACCTTTCTCATGATTAGGCTGGATCTATGGGTTATTGGGAAGAAGACCACAGAGGTAAAGTGTCTTTTTTGACATCATATCATGAAGATTATTCATATCATGATTGTTATCAACATGACTAATAATGATCGATGTTGGCCTTGACCACCTGGCTGAAGCAGGGCTTATCAGTTTTCTCCACTGTAAAGTTACTCATTTTTATCCCCCCTTCCATACTGTGTTCTTTGGAAGGAAATCGCTGTATTTCTAATTTTTTAAATAAATGAATTACTCAGTTAAAGGAGGGCTTGTACTTGAGTAAGTCATATTAAGCTGTTTCCAAAGAAAGCTACTGTGAGTACAGAAAGAGTCTCTTTTTAGATACAGCATCTCTCTCTGCAACTGGCAGGACACTTTTATCACTTCTCAGATTTTCAGGTTCCAAATATGAAGCACAAAAAAAAAATGAAGCTGAGTGATTGATGTAGAGTTCCAAAGTGAGTTGAGAAGGAGTTAACCCAAAAATCAACTTTAGGCCCTTCTAACTGTTCAGTCCCTGATTCTGATGTTCTAGAAGTAAATTTAAACCAAAATGTACTAAGTCTTTTTTTTCCCCAGGAGAATAGCTACCTTTAGAATAGGAAATTCCTTAATGAGAAAATCCAGTAACTTGGGGTAGTTCTTTTTTGGCAGGGGGAGGGCTACTGATCACGTCTTCTGCAATATTTCCAAGGTAAATACCACTGTACCAAATCACCTGCTACGCCTCTTTCATTGCAGTTACCTAACTTCCTTCCAGTCCTGTTCCCCAAAACAGAAAACAACAACAAAGAGCTCCCTGAGCAAGCCCAGCCAATACTTTTCTTGCAAGCTCCCCTCAACTGTGTTCACATTCCATGACTCATACAGCAGTGTTCGTGTTACCACATGTGGTTTTTTTTAATTGTTACATTTATTCACTTTCTTCTCCATCCAAGCCAGAACAAAGTCCTGCCCCTGTGTAATGAGTCATAAGTCTCAAATCTTCTCCCTCTCTATCTGAGAGAGGAGATGTAACTTCATCTCCTTCTCCACCGCACACAAATCTAATGAGAGGGAAATCACCACCCGTTGATAAAAGAGTAGTAACAATCAGAAATAAGAAATAATCATTTACTCTGCATTCCCAGTTATGAAATAACCTTTTAGTGGACTTCCAACACAGAAACATTCAGGCTACAGCCGGTATTATCACTGTCTCAGCATGTCAGAGTCAAACTGTATCCAGGCCACTGTACCCCTGCCTGAAGCCACATCACAGTCTGCTTAGGAGTGCCACCTTTGAATACACAATCTCATGAAAGATCTAAGAACATTTTTAAAGTCATCAAGTTTAGAGGAAACTTTTCTTTTTAAAAAAGAATAAACTACTCTCTCCTTCTTTTCCATATATCGAAAGTCATCTTTTCAAAAGCACCTAACTAAAAACAGGAGATGCATGGTGTGCCTGAATAAAGTAAGCATTTCAAGTTCTTGGTTTAGCTTTGCCTCATCCTCTAATCTGTTACATTCTTTAACAGGACAAACTTACTGCAGCTTGAAGGAGCCAACCATGGATTTGAGGCGTGTGAAGGAATATTTCTCCTGGCTCTACTATCAATACCAAATCATTAGCTGCTGTGCTGTTTTAGAGCCCTGGGAGCGATCTATGTTTAACACCATCTTACTAACCATTATTGCTATGGTGGTATACACTGCCTATGTCTTTATTCCAATCCACATTCGCCTGGCTTGGGAATTTTTCTCAAAAATATGTGGATATCACAGTACAATTTCTAATTGATCCTGTTCACATTCAGTGAAATGGCATTGCATATTTATATGTTGCTTACAGCTTATTGATTTAGGTAACTATTGTGTCTTCCTTCACTATCTGACCTGAAAAGCACTCTCTTCTCTATGCACTCTTATATTCTGCCTTTCTGCCTGGAGTTTGAAATACATGTCTCTTTAGTTTCTTTTGCACATGCTACATTGTGCTTTAGACCGGAGATAATACAGTGACTTTACCTCACAAATCATATTCTGTCAACACAAATCTATGAATTTAGTTTATTTAAAATCAGAACAATTTCCTACAAAATTTTTCTGGAAAATAGACTCCTAACAGACCTACCAGAATCATGCTTAAAGTGCTCCCTTGACACTTATTCTATACTAAAGGATAAATTTTAAAAAATCTTTATAGGCTACTGTCAGAAGTATCCTATCCTTGTTTACGATGTATAAAAAGATGTGAATAAATTATATGGACCCCCTAAGTCTTATTTTCTAGTAAACTGATGATACTGGAAATTCTTTTACTTCAAATGCAAAAGAATAAGCTGGAGGCAATTATTTCCTTTCATACAGAGTTCATGAATTGTTTTAAATGCTTCTTAAAGTCTGGCTTTATAACCGTTTAAAATCAACAATGTTGATTTTAGATAACCAAGTAAGTATTATAATACAAAATAATTTTAAGTGTAAGAAACTAAAGTATAATCAAAGTAAATTCAGTTATTGTATTTGTGGTGTTGCCTTGCCTTGCATGATGCTGGGGGAAAAAGAGAAAAGAAATGGTTTTCTTTTTGTACTTTCATTCAGTGTAGAGGGAAAAAAGCATGTATTGGGCCACCGGAAGACAAGCTAATAAATAGGCTGGAAGTAATATTCTACCAGCAGGAACTCAACAGCTCCAGTTAAATGCTTTGATATAGTGGCTCCTTTGCAGAGCCAAAACAAGATTTATTAAATTTCCTTCAAACTGTTTATCTTTAAAACAAATATAAGGTTTTAATTATACTGCTGAAGCAAATGTGAATGCCAAAGACTACGTTTTGCAGTTTTGCTTTCCTCCCAATAAATATTAATGTATGTAATTCTAGAGGGTAAAAATGTAAATAGGTTTGGACAATATTTGCACCCTTGTTTGTGTTATGAAAAAAATTTTTCCAAGGTGAGCTAGAGAGAAAGATGTTTGGCATGCCAAATTAACTTGCATGTTTGTTAAAAAAACAAACACATGTTTTGAAGAGAAACCAGATCTGAACATGTATTTGTTGAGTTTTGCAAAATAAAATTAATTTTGTAAGTAAATATCTACTTCCAGATTTACTTTTTATTCATAT